CGGTCGCGCACACCTGTAATACCAGCACTTTGGGAGGCCGATGCGGACGGATTGCCTGAAGTCAGGAGTTCCAGACCTGCCTGGCCAACATGGTGAAACCCCGTCTCTACTAATAATGCAAAAGCGAGGCTGGTGTGGTGTCGGGAGCCTGAAGTCGCAGCTACTCATGAGGCTGAGGCAGGAGAATCACTTGAACCTGGGAGGTGGAGGTTGCAGTGAGCCAAGATCGTGCCACTGCACTCCAGCCTGGGCGACAGAGTCAGACTTCGTCTCAAAAAAAAAAAAAGGTTATAATGGTGTTCTCATTAGAAGAACTACAGACCCCAGAGCTCTCAAATCGCCGGAAGGATTTCTGCGGTAGGCCTGTGCATGATGGACAGAGGACAGGTGGTAAAGAATCACGGACACCTAGTAGGACAACTAGGCATGGCTTTGTCCCGGTTTCAGAGCACCGACACAGCATTTAGTCACCATTTACCTTCTTGGGAGGTGGGTTAGGCAGCGGGCACACTAGTCCTGCTTTGTGGGAGCAGAAGTGAAGTCTCAGAGAAAACAGGTGACTTGCCCAAGAAGCCTTATTAATTACCAGCCAGGACAGCGTATTTTCTATTCCGTGTGTTTTGGGATAACTTAGTGCCGTCCCCTCCGATGAACCAGTGCCTTCGAAAGCCCTTGAGATTTGGGAAACAGGCGGCACAGATCTTGGAGGTTACCTTGTTCTTAATCAGTCCTCAGGCAGTCGCCTCTAACGCGAGCGAACACCGGCTTCCCGAGGCCGTCGCTCGGCAGAGGAGGGGCCAGGCGCCCGATCCCAGATCCCCTTTCCCCGCCCCGCCGCGCCCCGCCTGCTCTGGCACAGCCGCACTCCCGCAAATCCCTCCCGCGGAACCCCCACTCCTGCCTGCGCGGGCGCTGGAAGGCGGGCAGGGGGCGGGGCGCCGCGGCGCGTCCGTTGCTAAGGCCGCGCAGCCCTAGTGACCGAACGCCCTGCGGCGGCCGCGCAGGCGCTGTGGTGGGCTCCGGTGCACTGTGGGATGGAAACCGGAGCGGCGCGTCCTGGCAGGACCGGGCGGCGGCGGCGGCGGGGCCGGCGGCGGCCAGGGACCCGGGCTTAGGCTCGGCCAGGCCGGCTGAGGGGCGCGGGCGGCCAGCGGGCGGCGGACGCCGTCATGAACGCGGCGGTGGTGAGGCGGACGCAGGAGGCGCTGGGGAAAGTGATTCGGAGGCCGCCGCTGACCGAGAAGCTGCTGAGCAAGCCCCCGTTCCGCTACCTGCACGACATCATCACGGAGGTGGGCGCCGGGGACCGGGCCCGGCCAGGTGCGTGACATGGTGGCCTTTCTTTCTCTCTTGAAGGTGATTAGAATGACTGGTTTCATGAAGGGCCTCTACACAGACGCCGAGATGAAGTCTGATAATGTGAAGGTGGGTTTGAGTCGGGCTTCTCCTATTGACTCTAATATTTGTATTTTCAATGGAAATGTTTCAGGATAAAGATGCAAAAATTAGCTTCCTACAAAAGGCCATAGACGTGGTTGTAATGGTGTCGGGAGAGCCACTGTTGGCCAAACCAGCCCGAATCGTGGCGGGGCATGAGCCTGAAAGAACAAACGAGCTGCTCCAGATAATTGGAAAATGCTGTCTCAACAAGGTACTACTGCTGTCCTGGCATTTTGAACTTACAACACCTCATTTCCTTCCATTTGGACGACAAGCTCTCTAGTGACGATGCGGTGCGGAGGGTTTTAGCTGGAGAGAAGGGAGAAGTGAAAGGCCGGGCCTCACTGACCTCAAGATCTCAGGAATTGGATAATAAGAATGTGCGAGAAGAAGAGTCCAGAGTTCACAAAAATACAGAGGTGAATTCCAAGTCGCACATCTTTGAAAATGATATTCATAAATGATTTTATTTTTATTTCGTAGGATAGAGGAGACGCTGAAATAAAAGAGAGAAGTACAAGCAGAGATCGAAAACAGAAGGAAGAATTGAAAGAAGACCGCAAGCCAAGAGAAAAGGACAAGGACAAGGAGAAGGCCAAGGAGAATGGCGGAAACAGACACAGAGAAGGGGAGAGAGAGAGAGCCAAAGCCCGGGCCAGGCCAGACAACGAGCGACAGAAAGACAGAGGCAACAGGGAGCGGGACAGAGACTCCGAGCGCAAGAAGGAGACAGAGAGAAAGAGTGAGGGGGGGAAAGAGAAGGAGAGACTGAGAGACAGGGACCGAGAGCGCGACCGGGACAAAGGGAAGGACAGGGACAGACGGAGAGTGAAAAACGGGGAGCACTCCTGGGACCTGGACAGGGAGAAGAACAGAGAGCATGACAAACCTGAGAAAAAGGTAAAGTCTTGCTGAGAACCTCGCCTTTTGCTTCTAAAGTTTGAATTTTTTTTTTTTTTAATAGTCAGCAAGCTCAGGGGAGATGTCTAAAAAGTTATCAGATGGAACTTTTAAAGACTCCAAGGCTGAAACAGAGGTAAACTTTAAAAAATAACTTTTAAGAGATGTAATTAATTTCTTTTCATTCTTTTTTCTTTAAGACTGAGATTTCCACTAGAGCTTCCAAGTCATTGACAACAAAAACATCAAAACGGCGATCCAAAAATTCAGTGGAAGGTACTGCAAAACTTATATATGTAGCTGAAAATATATATATTTTCATTGTGCAATTTTATGTCAGGAAGAAGGGACCCTAAAACCAGTGAAAATAGTCTTTCCCCTGAAAAGGAACATAACTTTTCCTACTGTAAAGCTAAGAAGGAACATAGCATGAAACAGCTTGGTAAGCTAAGTGAACCATAGTGGAGGCTGTGAATTTTAATCTGTTGTTAACTATTTTATGTCAGGAAGGAAGGAGGATAATATTTCAGCTAAAAGTTTAGACTCCATAGTGTCTGGAATAAATAATGAGCCAAATCAGGAAACGACAACATCAGAAATAGGTAAGAAAAATATATTCTTTAGTTTAAATTCCTTAATGACTAATTTTAAACTGTTTTATGTCAGGAACAAAAGAAGCTAATATTAACTCAACTAGTATTTCAGATGATAATTCAGCTAGTCTGCGGTGTGAGAATATTCAGCCCAACCCCACAGAGAAGCAGAAAGGTAAGAATGGTCCAGTTTCGCCCTTTCCTGGCAAAGCTAATTTTCTGATGTGCTTTTTCTTTAGGTGACTCCACCAGTGATGCAGGTGAGGAATGGCCTTAGATACCTGTGTGTCATTGTGAATTGCTAATTGATTGTCATTTGTTTAGAAGGAGATGCTGGACCTGCTGGCCAAGATAAGTCTGAGGTGCCAGAGACTCCAGAAATTCCTAATGAGCTTTCATCCAACATCAGGTCTGTGTGCTTTGAATCCCTTTCCCTCAGCATCCTTTTTTGGTTTTCCAATATTTGGGTTTAGAAGAATTCCTCGGCCTGGGAGTGCAAGACCAGCCCCTCCCCGGGTCAAACGGCAAGACAGCATGGAGGCGCTACAAATGGATAGGTAAGGCTGGCTCAGCAGGGCAGTTCCAGCCAATTCTAATTTAATCTAATTTCTTTTTATTTAGGTCAGGGAGTGGTAAAACCGTTTCAAATGTGATTACAGAGTCACACAATTCTGACAATGAAGAGGATGATCAATTTGTGGTGGAAGCTGCCCCTCAGCTCTCTGAAATGTCAGAAATTGAAATGGTTAGTTAACCGAAATATGATGTTTTTTAATAATCTTCTTTTTCCCCCTTCCTTTCCTGCTCAGGTAACAGCAGTGGAACTAGAAGAAGAGGAGAAGCATGGTGAGTCCTGGGCACGAGTGTGCATGTATGTCCTTTTAACATAAAATCACTGATTTTTCAACAGGTGGACTTGTGAAAAAAATTTTGGAGACGAAGAAAGATTATGAGAAATTGCAGCAGTCACCCAAACCTGGGGAGAAGGTAATGGAATGATTTCCATAAACACTGGCATTGTGTTCCTCTTCCTATGTCTCCCTGACTGTAGGAGCGATCTCTCTTTGAGTCGGCATGGAAGAAGGAGAAGGACATCGTTTCCAAGGAGATAGAGAAGCTCCGCACGTCCATCCAGACCCTGTGCAAGAGCGCACTTCCCCTGGGGAAGATCATGGACTACATCCAGGAAGACGTGGATGCCATGCAGAATGAGCTGCAGATGTGGCACAGCGAGAACAGGCAGCACGCCGAGGCCCTGCAGCAGGAGCAGAGGTGGGGGGTAGTAATGGGGAGGGGGCCCTGCAAGTGATGAGCCGCTGGTTTTGTTCTCCCTCAGGATCACAGACTGTGCCGTGGAGCCCTTAAAGGCTGAGCTCGCGGAGCTGGAGCAGCTGATCAAAGACCAGCAAGACAAGATCTGTGCTGTGAAGGCCAACATCCTCAAGAATGAAGAAAAAATCCAGAAAATGGTATATAGTATCAATTTGACTTCGAGAAGGTGAACACTCAAAAGTTTCAGAGATGAAAAGTCACCTCAGTTTAAAAGCAAAAAGGAAGATAGAAAATCATTACTCTTTTAAGTTCCAGTTTGCTAAGAAAATGAACAGTTTACAATGTTATTATCCAGCTAATTTTCAGAGCTTTAAAACTGTAAGCATGTTAAGTGTATTAAAAAAACCATGTTTTCTTACCTCCTTCCAGATGGAATACTGGCTAGTTATAAATAGCGCTTCCAAACACCTCTGTGAAAAGTTTTTTTGAAAGCCTGTTCTTTGTGTTTCTGCTGTAACCTGTTTAGTTCTGTACCAGAACTCTCTAGCAGGTAAGTGGTGTGGGCATACCAAGGGAACAGTAGTCCTTTATTTTGGTTTAGTGGAAAGACTTTCAGAGGTCAGTGCCGAATGAAGGATGACTGTGTACTTTTTGATAGGCACTTGATAAGTAGAATGAGGCCTGAAAATGAATACATTATATTTTTAGTTAATTTCCAATGGAAAGGGCTAACCTCAGCCTGTCTCCATATCAGGTACCTATCAACTGGATTGTTTTCATTTTTGTTTTTTGACCTCTTTGTAATTGCATGTACTTCTCTATGTAATTTTCCTCTTGATCTCTACTATCGTTTGCTTGTGTTTCTAGTCCTTAAAGTTCATAAATTTAAAAAGGAGATTTCAGGATGGCCTTTATGGACGTTGTCTGGACATACATCCTCACTTTCTTCCGCAGTTTACCCTGGTTTTCCTCAGACAGAGGCTAGCGCAGCCCCCCGGAGTCCTTGTTCTCCTTAAGAGGGTCTCGCTCTGCAAAGCATTGGCGCCATGGCTTTTCCTTTGCATGGGTGTGCATACCGAGAGACAGGCAGCTTAGGAAAAACAACATAAGGAAGACTTAAAAGGATGCACTGATTTACGACGTTTTTTGATGTTAGCCATTTTTTTGGAAATTGTTTTTTAAAGCAAAAGTTTTTTAAAAACATGGTTTATAGTTTTTCACTTACATATACTATTGTAAATACTTAGCAGAGTCTTAAGTTACTGTATAAAACATTTCATTGTGTTTGAAGACATACTTATGGGTCTTGAGGTCTGGGTCCTAATACTTTTAAATAGTGTATTTATTATGTAAACTGAGGAGTGCCATTTAAAGTGTGAGGATTGCCTGAAAAGGTTTTGTTTCTTTCTTTTTTTTTTTTTTTTGAGATGGAGTCTTACTCTGTCGCCCAGGCTGGAGTGCAGTGGCGCAATCTCGGCTCACTGCAACCACCGCCTCCCGAGTTCAAGTGATTCTCCTGCCTCAGCCTCCTGAGTAACTGGGACTACAGGCGCACGCCACCATGCCCAGCTAATTTTTGTATTTTCAGTAGAGATGGGGTTTCACCGTGTTGACCAGGATGGTCTCCACCTCCTGACCTCGTGATCCGCCTGCCTCGGCCTCCCAAAGTGCTGGGATTACAGGCATGAGCCACTGCACCCGGCCAGGTTTTGTTTCTTTAAGGATTAGCACAAATGGCACCGTTGGGTTTTTCTTCATACAATTTCCAAAATAAATTCTGTACTCAGGTTGTTATATGATTTTCTGAGCTGAATAAGTTCAGGAGCAGATTATTAAGATCTGCCATTCTGAAACGCTGGTCTTTTTCTCCTTCCTATAGTGCACCATAAAATTCTGTTTGATCAGATTATATTACATACATTTTGGGGGAGTGGAGGGACATGAGTTAAGTAGCCCTTCATGTATTTATAATCTCTTTTCTACTGAATCAAATGACTTAGCCATGACCCTGAATGGACCTTGTTTTACTTCAAGTTGAGATGTCTGCCTTTTATGAATTTGTATATGTGAATAGAGTTTGGGGGTTGCCAAAAATTGCATACATTGTATGTAAGTAAAATTTTTTATGAAGTAGTCTGTCAAATTGTATCATAAAGTTTATTTTTCTTTTATACGTAAATCATTAAAAATAATCACATATTTTTTCCATAAGTGTATGGATTGTGCAGTTCGATTCACACATG